AACCTTGTCCATATGCACAGTTACGCCTCTGTCTCCAAAGAAACTGCTTCTTGGAATGTATCTTAGTCTGTTCTGTCCAGGAGCTGGTAGATTCGGTGTCTGGTAAGGGCATACTTTCTGATTCATAGATGGCACCTTTTAGCTGTGTCCTCACTTGGTAGAAGTAAAGAACTCTGACCCTCAGCCCCTTAGAAGAACACTCATCTCATTCTTGAAGGTTCTGTCTCCATGACCTAATCATCTCCCAAAGGCGCTACCTTCTAATACAATCACACTGGAAATTCAGTTTTAGCATATGAAATTTGGAGAAACACAAACATTCAGTCCATAGTAGAATGGTTCCTAGAAGCTGGTGGTTTCCAGGATGGTTCTCAGGAGGCTAGAATCAGTGGGTGCCCCCAGTGAGATCTCTGGGAGAAATATCCCATTTATCTAGGGGACTGTAAGGACCCACAGCCAGATAGGTCCAGTACAAATTAAGAGTCTTCCACCTGGGCCAAGTCAATTTACCTCCCTGGACTTCTATTTTCCTTAAAATGGGATTAATTATGACCCTTATTTTCTGGGGTCATGGTGGAAATGAAATGAGATAATTTATTTGAAAATTTAATCAGCTGAATCTCCGGTAAGATGTCTGGAGAGGAGACTTTGGAAAAGCCTCTGGGGTGAGATCTCTTCAGAGGATGATAGGAGATTCACAACATCCATCTAGACTCTCATCTCCATTGGTAGATAGGAGTAGCTTAGTAAAAGTTTGCACTTGAGAAATGTTTGCACTTTTAAAATGTTACTCTGTGTGTGGAGGGGACACTGGATGAAGTTAACTCCAGAGTCAGTTGAAAGGCAACTACAGGCTTCTAGGCAAGAGATGATGGTGGGCTGGATTAGGATAGGGTCAACAGGGATGGAGAAGGAGGGTATGTGGGGATTGGAATTTGAGCTGGGATGAACCCCTGACCTATCAATTTTTTTGCAGGATCCCATAACTAAAGATCTAGTTCAGTCATCAGGCAACATCAAAGAGATGGATTCCAGTCTTCTCCAGGCAATTGAGGAAATTGAGAAATTTTTCCAGCATCTCTCTGAGCGGCATACAGAACAGGCAGAAACCCCAGATGCACCAGAACCACAGAACTGTATGCCTCTGACTGCCCATGCTGAGGAGAGCCAACATGAGTCAACCCAGAGCAAGACGATGCCTCCCTTGGGGTCCACAATGATGACTTCTGCATGCACTAACATCCCTGGGACAGTTCTCACCCAGGACTTAACAATGCACCCTCTTAAAGCCCTTGAAGACCTAAGTGAGACTTATTCCATGGGCCAGAAAGTGACTTCCTTTGATCAGGTAAAACACACAGCAGGCTCCCAGATGACAGATGTTACTGTCACCCCAAAGTCATCACCCACTGATTGCCAGAAGACAACCATCACTGCAAGCAACATGACAATCTCCAATGAAAGTAGCCAGCTGAACACCCCAAGCAGTGACCAGACCCTCAATGAGAGTCAGATACCAGCCCTGCTTGGAGATCAGATGAAGACCCTCAGTGATAACCAGACTCTCTGTGGGGACCAGGTGACCTTCAGTAGTGACCAGACCCTCACTGATGGTCATACAGTGACTTCCGGTAGCGATGAGACCCTCTCTGGGGGCCAAATGACAACCAGTCTAGACCTCTATGGAGGGCAAATGATGACTTCCATTGATAACCAGACCCTCTGTGGGGAGCAGATGACGACCTCCAGTGGTAACCAGGCCTTCTACGGGAGACAGATGACGACCTCCACTGGTAACCAGACCCTCTGTGGAGAGCAGATGACAACCTCCACTGGTAACCAGGCCCTCTATGGGGGGCAGATGACGACCTCCGCTAGTAACCAGACCCTCTGTGGAGAGCAGATGACAACCTCCACTAGTAACCAGACCCTCTGTGGGGAGCAAGTGATGACCTCCACTGGTAACCAAGCCCTCTGTGGAGGGCAGATGACGACCTCCACTGGTAACCAGAACCTCTATGGGGGGCAGATGATGACCTCCACTGGTAACCAGACCCTCTACTGGGGGCAGATGATGACCTCCACTGGTAACCAGAACCTCTGTGGAGAGCAAGTGATGACCTCCACTGGTAACCAAGCCCTCTGTGGAGGGCAGATGACGACCTCCACTGGTAACCAGAACCTCTATGGGGGGCAGATGATGACCTCCACTGGTAACCAGACCCTCTACTGGGGGCAGATGATGACCTCCACTGGTAACCAGAACCTCTGTGGAGAGCAAGTGATGACCTCCACTGGTAACCAAGCCCTCTGTGGAGGGCAGATGACGACCTCCACTGGTAACCAGAACCTCTGTGGAGAGCAAGTGATGACCTCCACTAGTAACCAGACCCTCTGTGGAGAGCAGACGACGACCTCCACTAGTAACCAGACCCTCTGTGGGGAGCAGGTGACGACCTCCACTGGTAACCAGGCCCTCTACGGGGGGCAGATGATGACCTCCACTGGTAACCAGACCCTCTACTGGGGGCAGATGATGACCTCCACTGGTAACCAGAACCTCTGTGGAGAGCAGATGACAACCTCCACTGGTAACCAGGCCCTCTACGGGGGGCAGATGACAACCTCTACTAGTAACCAGACCCTCTGTGGAGAGCAGATGACGACCCCCACTAGTAACCAGACCCTCTGTGGGGAGCAGGTGACGACCTCCACTGGTAACCAGGCCCTCTACGGGGGGCAGATCACGACCTCCACTAGTAACCAGACCCTCTGTGGAGAGCAGATGACGACCTCCACTAGTAACCAGACCCTTTGTGGGGAGCAGGTGACGACCTCCACTGGTAACCAGGCCCTCTATGGGGGGCAGATGATGACCTCCACTGGTAACCAGGCCCTCTACGGGGGGCAGATGACAACCTCTGCTAGTAACCAGACCCTCTGTGGAGAGCAGATGACAACCTCCACTAGTAACCAGACCCTCTGTGAGGAGCAGGTGATGACCTCCACTGGTAACCAGGCCCTCTGTGGAGAGCAGATGACAACCTCCACTGGTAACCAGGCCCTCTACGGGGGGCAGATGACGACCTCCACTAGTAACCAGACCCTCTGTGGAGAGCAGACGACGACCTCCACTAGTAACCAGACCCTCTGTGGGGAGCAGGTGACGACCTCCACTGGTAACCAGGCCCTCTATGGGGGGCAGATGATGACCTCCACTGGTAACCAGACCCTCTACTGGGGGCAGATGATGACCTCCACTGGTAACCAGAACCTCTGTGGAGAGCAGATGACAACCTCCACTGGTAACCAGGCCCTCTACGGGGGGCAGATGACGACCTCTACTAGTAACCAGACCCTCTGTGGAGAGCAGATGACGACCCCCACTAGTAACCAGACCCTCTGTGGGGAGCAGGTGACGACCTCCACTGGTAACCAGGCCCTCTACAGGGGGCAGATCACGACCTCCACTAGTAACCAGACCCTCTGTGGAGAGCAGATGACGACCTCCACTAGTAACCAGACCCTCTGTGGGGAGCAGGTGACGACCTCCACTGGTAACCAGGCCCTCTATGGGGGGCAGATGATGACCTCCACTGGTAACCAGAACCTCTACGGGGGGCAGAATATGACCTCCACTGATAACCAGGCCCTCTATGGAGGCCAGATGGCAACATATAGTGGCAACCAGACCCTCTATGGGGACCAGATGCTGACTCTTCAGGTGGGCAATATGACAACGCTCACTGATGACCACAGCCTTTATGGGGGATATATGATGTCCCATCAGTTCTCATCATTGCCATACCCAGGATTCCTATGCTTTTCAAGTTCCCATTTGATTCAAGGACAACTCCCAAAACAGAAGACACAGAGCTGCCAGTTCTGGAAGAATCCTGAGGTTTCAAGGCCCTATGTCTGCACTTACGAGGACTGCAAGATGTCTTATTCAAAGGCTTGCCACCTCCGAACCCACATGCGCAAGCACACCGGTGAGTGAGGGCCCAGAAACAGGGGTGAGGGGATGACAGGTCTCTCTCTCTCTGTCTGGTCCAGGGGAGAAGCCCTATGTATGCGATGTAGAGGGATGTACGTGGAAATTTGCCCGCTCAGATGAGCTCAACAGACACAAGAAAAGGCACACTGGGGAAAGGCCCTACCTGTGTTCAATATGCAGCAAGAATTTTGCAAGATCTGATCACCTAAAGCAGCATGCAAAGGTCCACAACATTCGCCCAGGATTATGAACCCTTCAGCCCATGTGGAAATGTGTACAGCT